CAAAGCCACGCGTTTCCGCTGCGTTGGAGCCTTCTCATTGGACGGCCGTCTGGACGCTACCACCCGCCCCGAGCCCGCTAAGGGGAGGGGGCGGGGCCTTATTCTCATGGGATTCGTTCCCTGGAGACCTGTGTCCGCGGCCTCTCTGGGAAAGCATGGGTCCTCTCCCTCACGCGGGGAAAAGGACTGCGTCTCTTAGGTCTGGAGAGTGTCCATTGCTTCTCCTACTAGAATTTATGCTCATGCTGCTCCCTGAGAAAAGAAGAGGGGGCGGGAAAGTCGGCCACGCCCCCTCCAGAGCCTATTTGGTCTCAGGAGCTAGAGCACCGGAAGTGCTGGCGACATGTCAGTGCGCCCTACCCTAAACCTTCCCCCCCCAGGCCACCTTTCCCATTCAGCTGTGGGATTCCGGGGCCGCCTGGGCGCTGCACCCGCCACTTCCGCATCGAACCGCCGCTTCAACCGAACTCACTCCCTCTGCGCGCGCTCCATCTGGTGCCCGACTGCTGGGCCGGCGCCTGGGAGAAGCCACGCCCTTTCCCGCGCCTGACAGCCAATGAGCGGGCGCCTCCCGGCGGGGTGGTGGGTAATTAATGAGGGCCGGGCGCTGATTGGCTGCAGCGTCGTGGCCGGGGGCAGGGCGGCGGGGTAGGTTGTTCCTGAGGTGGGAGGCGGTACCCGTGGCTGAGAAGAAGGAGGCCTGAGAGCGACATGTCCCCGGCGGCTCAGGCGGAGCGGCCCGTGGCGCTGTTTTTCTGAGTCCGGGGTGGCCTGGCAGCCGGCCGAGGACGAGGGTCGGCGGGGGCTGCCCCCGTGGTGGTGGCCGCCATGCTGGGAGCCTGGGCGGTTGAGGGAACCGCTGTGGCGCTCCTGCGACTGCTGCTGCTGCTGCTGCCGCCGGCGATCCGGGGACCCGGGCTCGGCGTGGCCGGCGTGGCCGGCGCGGCGGGGGCCGGGCTGCCCGAGAGCGTCATTTGGGCGGTCAACGCGGGTGGAGAGGCGCATGTGGACGTGCACGGGATCCACTTCCGCAAGGACCCTTTGGAAGGCCGGGTGGGCCGAGGTGAGAGTCCCCCTGCCGAGCCGCGGGATCCAGGGCCTGCTGTGCTGGGCGCAGCCGGCCGGGGGCTGCGGGCCCCGAGCCCCTTTCGACCCTGGGGCCGCGTCTCTGGAGCGAAGTTTCTCTCTGCAGCTTCTTCGGGGGCCCGCTCTGAGCTCAGGGCCTGGCACTGGCTCCAAGGTACCTAGAGTCATACAGGCAGAGAGTTGGCCAGAAGTTAGTTATATTTGGATTTCTCATCCTGCATTTTCTCAACCCCTCACTCCCATCCAAGCTGGGAGAGAAATGACGAAGGCGGCCTTTTGCTACCTCCAGGCCTCGCGGGTTGTAGGTCATGGGTGCCCCTGCTTCTCCTGTCGAGACAGTTCTTGGGAGATTCTCGTCGACCCAGGAATCGGCCGCTTTCCTTGCCCCTTCTGCAGGAGCGGGGCTTGATTCTTAGCCAGAATAGGAAGGAATCTTCGAAGAGAATGGGCCAGGAAAGTTTGATTGTAGCCTCCTCCCCCGCCCTCTTTTCGAGCGAAGAATATGTGTGCTTAAAAGTAGAATCGGCAGGCCGCCCCCAGAGGGTGGTTCTATCGAAGCCATCCTGCACGTGAGGCTGGTGGCTGTGTGTGAACTGGGTCAACCAGTGTAAGAATCCGAATGGTCTATCAGAGAATGCTTACAACCTCCCCTAGGTGATCCTGAGAGTTCTAATTCCAGCTTAGGGGGAAAATGATTGTGACTTAACTTGCTGGGCAACAGTGGTTTTTAACGGAGCTGCTCCCTTCCCAAAGTTAGTGTGTGTCAGAATTGCCAGGGCAGCTGGTTAAAAATGCAGATTCCTAGTCCCCACTCGAAATTGATTATAGTAGATTGAGCTTTTTTGCTGGGATCCAGGTTTCTGCACCAGGGGCTTGTGATGTAGGTTGCCCCGAGACCACCGTTTTGGAAGATCAGCTTTATAATCTTTGTTTCTTCTGTTGGAGGGATTGGAAAACAGGTTTCAGAAGGAAGTTCTTTGCTAGGAGATTGATACTGTATGCTGGGTTCAGAGGCTACCAAATTGGCAGTATGCCACCTCCAGACAACCAGGAGACAGACTCACTCTTCACTTTCTCTCATTCTTTTTCTGCGATGCCCAGATTTGGCTCTTGCTTTTACTAAAATAGTTAGTTCTTCCCAAGTCGATTGCAGTGTCCTGGAGTTTGTTATATTAAGGAGTTTATTGCCTTTCACACATGTGAGGGTCTTGGGACACAGGGCTGTTTTGTGAAGTTCTATGTTTGTCTTGGAGTTTGTTGAGCCCTGGCATGTAGATCACAGTAGCCTGGGTTCAGCTGACTCAGGGCTCCAGTCTTTAGCAGCGGTAACAGCAGCCAAAGCCAGACTTTATAGCAGGAGGTCATTACTATCTCTATCCTGGACCCTTCCTCTTTCTTCACGAGTGTGGGCAGGGAGGAAAGAGCCCTTGAGGAAACTAGACAGTTTGTGGACTTTGCCTCTTGAGATAGCGGTGGTGAGGGTGCTGAGCGGATGGTTTCTTTCACTTAGCAGATACCAGGCCTTACATTGGTTACATCGTCCTATTCAGTCTGTTGTGCAGAGAATAAAGCCGAGTAAGACCACACAGGTTTAGTTCCCAGATACTGCCCTTATTCAGAAATTCTGGTTTTAATTTGCTGATGCAGGTGGTGTGTGTGTGTGTGTGTGTGTGTGTGTGTTTCTTTGGCTTGGTCAGCAGTCAGCCAAGATCTGTGTCCTTGGGTTATTGGCTCATGGTTGCAGTTCCTTGGAAGGAGTTTATTGTAGCAGGTAAAATTACATGAGACCTACCAAAGCTTGTGTGTACTGGAGTCCTATTTCGGACACTGGCCCTTGGGGCATTGTATAAATGAAGGTTCCCTGCTAAGGTTCCCCTCTCCATTCTACCAATCTGGGTAAGAATTGGAGCAGTATTAAGGCATGGATGGGGAGTGGGAGGTGGCGCTTGTCAGCTGCAGTTTGGACCAGCTTGTTGCAACATTGCGCTTACCAGGTTCCTGAGAAAGGCATTTTGCTGGCTTTAGGTCGGGCTGAGATGCGCATAAGCTTGCACTCTCAGGAGGCAGCTCTCTACTAAGGAGTCAGTCCTACCAAGGGAAGTCCAGCTGTTCACACTGCCTTTCTTCTGGGCCTGTTTGGATAAGGGTGTGCCAGGTATTTGAAGACCCTTGCCTCGTGCAGCTATTTACACTGATTGCAGTAGGAACTGTATGCCTTATTTCTTTTCCCGCCTGCCTGTGATATTGTTTCCAGCATGCTGAGAAAAGTTGATTTTATGTTGAATGAATTCAGGTATTTGTTACCAAGTTAGTCCAGATAAGGGTTTGGCCTTCTTTTGAACTTGCTGTTTCTGTGTAGTTTCTTTGTAGTTCAACATTCTTGTAATTGTGAGTGGCCCAGGGCACCTAGTGGTTTATGCTTTCAAAAGCAGTTCAGAATATTTATTGAATTTCATTTCTGCCTTGAGGATAGCTAGTGCTTACAGCCTGGGAAAGGCTTTTTCAGCCTGTGTGCTTCCACAGATGGGAGCACCACTACAGAAAGTGGTTTAGAAGCGTTCACCTTGGGGTTTTGGTATGAGGCACATTCCAGGGTTTTTATTTATTTATTGAAAATTTTTAATTTTTTTTTTATTGTAGACACAGGGGTCTCACTATGTTGCCCAGGCTGGTCTTGAACTTCTGTCCTCAAGTGATCTTCCCACCTTGGCCTCCCAAACTGCTGGGATTACAGGCATGAACCATCACGCCTGACCATGTTCCAGATTTGTAACTTGGTCATTTTGAGTTCCTCTTCACTCTGACTAGGAAAAGACCTGGTTATTTGACCTGAGGGCACAGAATTTTGCTTGAGTTTAGGGAAGGCTATTTCCTCTTCAGAGAAAGATACCTGCTAAAGTCGCAGGTCCTCGAGAAACTTGCTTTACGTCTCTGAGCCTTGTTTTCCTTTTCAAAAAATCTCTCATGCTTTAGAAATTTCTGATAAGACTGTAAACTCTCCTGTCCAGAGTAGCTTGAAGTGTCTCTGTCACTTTTTTTTTCCTTGATGACCTTTTACATGGAATTAAAAATAGGGCAGAACATAGCTCCAGAGGGGAAAAAAGTTGGTTGGGGACCAGAGCCTATCAGGTTGCTAATGCTGTAACCTTAAGGAATACCCTTTCCTGGGCTGCCTTCCTTTCACCTGGGGAAGGATTTGGCTTTGGGGAGGTAAGAGCTTGAAACATGGGATGAGAGAGGAGTCACTGCTACCTCTGATTTGCTCAAAGCCATGGCAGTTGTTTAGAATTCTCTACCTCTACTGTCACCTAACAGGCAGGCTTCATCTGCAGGCCTTCCAAATAGTGGAAGTTCACAGGTAGAAAATTTAGGTCCCTGAATCCGTGGGTTCGCTGTCTCAGCCCATTCAGAACAATTCTTTAGGTACTGGCCTCACTGGAGAAAGAAGTGATCCAGAAGAACAGTCTAGTGACCAGGAGATCTGAGGGTAGGGTGGGAGTGACGCTAGAGCACCAAGGGGGGCTTTACAGCTGTGTTCTCATGGAGGACAGGCTTCTGCTCATTCTGGCTTTCCCACTCTTGTGGTTCCCAGTTGCAGTTTTCCAGTTAGTTTTATTACTTCCTTTTCTTTTGATCCATTCCCTAAACTGCCTTGAGTGGAGGCATTTGTTTAGTGCTTATCGTGTGCATATCCTTGCCTGGCTAGCATACCCATGTTTCTGTGTCTCTCTCCGTGTGAGGCATTGTATTGAGCTATTTATACAGATTGTTTTATCCTTACCACAATGCTGTGGGATAGGTGGTGTCCCCATTTTATAGGTGAGAAAACAGACCTAGAGAAAACAACTTGTTCAGTGACACTTCGTGTATGTCTTTTCCTGAACCCTGTGCTGAATTTTCCAAGGAGCCTAGTTACTACATTGTCTAAAACTAAGAAAGAGCAGACATAATGTAGGCCCTTCGGCCCCCTTCCTTTTTGGTTAACTGAGTTATGCCAATTTCAGCAGTATGCTGACTGTACACTTCATTGTATTTTAGAGAAATCTGTTTCGCTGTGAATGCATAAAGGCTAAGGAGGGAGGAACAACCCTTGTTTGCTGCTGCATCTCTTGGGACTTGGGCAAATTCAACTTTGCACGTGGCAGATCTCTTGGGAAAGCCACTTGGGTTTTAAAGGGAAATATTTTAAAGGTAATTCCAAGGTTGTTAAGTAATTTTTGTTCACATGGTTGAGTTTTCTTCACTGTGGGACTGAGACTGCCGCAGATTACGTTACTGTCAGTTCCTCACTTTTTCCACTTGGCAAGAAAAAAAAAAAGATTCGGCCTGGTGTGGTGGCTCACGCCTATAATCCTAGCACTTTGGGAGGCCGATGCGGGCAGATCACCTGAGGTTGGAGTTGGAGACCAGCTTGGCTAACATAGTGAAAGCCCGTTTCTACTAAAAATACAAAAAATTAGCCGGGCGTGGTGATGCGTGCCTGTAATCCCAGCTACTTGGGAGGCTGAGGCAGGAGAATCGCTTGACCCTGGGAGGTGGAGGTTGCAGTGAGCTGAGATTGCGCCATTGCACTCCAGCTTGGGCAACAAGAGCGAAACTCCGTCTCCAAAAAACAAAAACAAAAACAAAAAAACAATTCCCCACCCATGCACAAAATTTTCTGTGTATCCGTAAATCAAATGTAGTCGATGTTCCAGATTTGTAATGATCACAGTCCTCATGGAAGAAGGAAATTCTTAGAGCTCAGTTGGAAGAGAAACAGCAGTCTTTCAGTCTTCATAGGTTTGTATCCCGGGGCAATGGTTTTTTGAGGCTTGCCATGTCTTCTCCCTTGTTGATGATTCAGAAGATAAAGCTCTGGGGATGACAGCCCCTGGCCTTCTCCCAAAGGATCTAGTTGCCAGATGTCTTCAGGGTCACCACGTGAGATTGGAAGGCAGTCTTGAAATCTTAATTTCATGCGGGAGGAGAGACTACATGACGGCTACATCTGTAGTTGGAACAGTATATTTATGGAGCACTGGAAAGCCTTACTGTGTTTATAGGATAAAGGAGTCAGGCTACTCTCTGGAGGAAGCAGAACTATTTACCTCTGAGACTGAAATGTGATATCTTATATTTGCACAAAAAAGATTCGGCCTGGCGCGGTGGCTCACGCCTGTAATCCTAGCACTTTGGGAGGCCGATGCGGGTGGATCACCTGCGGTCAGGAGTTTAGTGTGTTGTGCGAGAGGAAGAAAAAAACATATATACAACTGTCTTACACCAAGGTTGGGAGAGGGCCAGGGCCAAGAGAGGTTTTCTGCTCTTCTGATACTGACCCGAGGTAAGTAACTTTTTACTTTTATCCTCTCTCATTGATGTGCTTTCTCTTTGTCTTTTGTCCTCAGCCTCAGACTATGGCATGAAACTGCCAATCCTGCGTTCCAACCCTGAGGACCAGATCCTGTATCAAACTGAGCGGTACAATGAGGAGACCTTTGGCTACGAAGTGCCCATCAAAGAGGAGGGGGACTACGTGCTGGTCTTGAAATTTGCAGAGGTCTACTTTGCACAGTCCCAGCAAAAGGTGAGGCCTAGTCAGGCTGCTGCTTGACCAGTTTTGACATTGTTTTCTTTTCTTATCCTGGAAGGTATTTGATGTACGATTGAATGGCCACGTCGTGGTGAAGGACTTGGATATCTTTGATCGTGTTGGGCATAGCACAGCTCACGATGAAATTATACCTATGAGCATCAGAAAGGGGAAGCTGAGTGTCCAGGGGGAGGTGTCCACCTTCACAGGGAAACTCTACATTGAGTTTGTCAAGGTAATTCCCCTATTCTGCCCATTGCTGAAGAGTGTGGGGTTGACCACTGTTTCCCTTTTCCTAGGGGTACTATGACAATCCCAAGGTCTGTGCACTCTACATCATGGCTGGGACAGTGGATGGTAGGTTGTGTTCTGACCTGCTTTTTTGACTTGGGTCTTAACAGTGTTTTCTTCCTTGTGTTAGATGTACCAAAGCTTCAGCCTCATCCGGGATTGGAGAAGAAAGAAGAGGAAGAAGAAGAAGAAGAATATGATGAAGGGTCTAATCTCAAAAAACAGACCAATAAGAACCGGGTGCAGTCAGGCCCCCGCACACCCAACCCCTATGCCTCGGACAACAGCAGCCTCATGTTTCCCATCCTGGTGGCCTTCGGAGTCTTCATTCCAACCCTCTTCTGCCTCTGCCGGTTGTGAGAACAAATGACTATCCTGAACAGGGTGGAGGGGTGTGGGAAAGAAACCAGCCATATTGGTTTTGGTTTCTGTATTTTTCACAATGATTAATGAACAAAAACAAAGAGAAAAAAACACACATCAATTAAAGGAGACAAAAAGAGGCAGAGCGAGTAGAGAGCAGCCCTCATTCACCACCTGGTCCCAGACGTGCTTCAGTCCTCGTCCTCTCTTTGTGGCTGGCTCCCAGCCTTCTCTTTCCTCTTGAGGATACTTAGGGTAAACTGGATCCTTCCTGCTCAAGGATCCTCATTTGTATACCTAGTGGAAAGGACTCTGAACTCAGAGGAGTCACTGTTCCTTTTTTTAGGTTAGAAATTAACAGCAGGGAAATGCCATCTTATTACCTGAGACGACCAGCACTGGGAGTTAGGTACGGTCTGAAGTTATGTCTAGATAAGACTTCAGACGTCCTGGGATTGAAAGAATGTGTGTGAAGGGGTAGAATTTGTGCGGTAAAGACTTAAAAAAAAAAGTAGGGAGATTAAAAAAAAAGAAAGAAAATGCTTCCTTATCTGGAAGCCTTTCTGGATTAATCCAGTGATGGTCCCACCTTTAGTGTTTGAGCTTTGTCATTGCTTGTCTCCCTGGCATGTGCCAGTTATAGACTGTCCAGCATCCAAGACGTTTCGGTTATGTCGGGTCCTCAGATCGCCTCTGACTTGTTACCACAACAAATCATTTTGATTTCAGTGCCTGTTGGGGACTTGATTTCTTCTCAGTTTTGTTTGTTTGTTTGTTTCCTTAATCTGGCTCATTTGAAATTTCTTCTCCCTCTCAACCATCCCACTAAGTTATAGCCAAGAAGGGAAGGAGACACGGGGATTTGGGGTTCTCTGCTTGAATGTCTTCTCCTTTACCACCTCACCTTGTTGGTACCTCCCTCCCTGGATCTCTGAGCCAGCAGCCAGGAGGACCTGACCCAGCAGTTCTTTACTGGCCCCTTTGTAGGGCCTTGCTGCCAGGGGGCAGGGATGCTTTCCAGCCTGCAGCAACAGAACACTTGACCTTAAAAGTCTCTTCTGGTCTTTGGATTAGAAAAGGCTTATGTTAGCATAGCTTAAGAGCAACCTCAGAGATTTGAGCCCTACTAAGTGACTGACCACTGTTTAGAGTGTCTGGTATCTGATGTTCATTTATTCCCATGTTCTTGTGTGTCACAGTTCAGCCAGTTTTGGTTTATGCCTAGAGCTACTTCAAGGAACTAGACTAATTAGCTATATAGGCCCAGCGATGCTTCTTATTGATCTTAATAGTATGCCCCTCCTTCCCCTGTCCTTTCATTTCTCTATCCAAGTAGCAGTCAGGTTCTTGGTGTGATGGGACTGAAAGAATTCCAGTCAGCCAGAGCCTTGGCAGCTCTGAAGCTAACCTTAGCATCTAAGTGTCGATCTTGAATTCCCTGAAAAAATTTCTATAGGAAATGAAGCTTCCCTGGTCCCCTCCTTTCTGGCCATTGTCATCCATTTCCCAGTTAGGGCAACAATGAAGGAGGACCCAGCCAAGCTAGAAGGAATTTTGTGGATGGGAGACAGCAGGATTAGCTTCAGCTTGGGCTGGAGCAGTCAATATAGGATCTCAGGCCAGGCCCGCTTTTCTAGAATGTGTTTAATTTTGAGTTTGCTTTATTAGATATGTTTTTTAAGAGCTCTGTATATTTGAACTGCTCCTTATGTGACAAAATAGGTAGCTCTTGGGCTCATGTCCTGGGTTTTGGCTCTTTAATGATTACTCCAGGCCAGCATTTAGTCGTTTGAGAATTGTAGCCTGTTGTTTTCGCTGTGACTTGGGTCTCAGTGCTAGGGTATTGAGTCAGGCAGCTGGAGGGTTGTGGCCCGAGGCTGCAGTCAGAGGTATACTTCCCATAGTGCTTCACACAGCTCCCCTGCTTCTAAAGGATAAGGTACTGTAGCCTTGGTCCTGGGGACCACCTGCCTGGGGCAGTGGACATCCTAACTAAACAGGCTTCTGGCAGTAGCTTTGGTTCCTATCCCATCGAAATTCCCCAAAGCCCTGGGCCACTGCCATTGGGTTAGTCAAGATGAAGGAGGAGGACTGGCTGCCTCCATTTTGCCTTGTTTGTTAGTTTGCCTGGGTCTGTCTGAGGAAGGAGGGGGTCCCGCCTTCCACCTCAACACATCCCTTCAGTGACTCAGAGTCTCAGAAGGAAACCCTGACTCCTGGGGCCATTTCCTAATGGTACTGTAAGCCAAGCAGCTTTGCTTCTGCCTCTGTTTCCAAGCCCACCCTTTTCCCCTGAGCTCAGGGTTAGGGATGGGCGCTTTCCTCTCTGGTTGTGAACGAAAGGAAGGAACATCTTTCTATGGCTAACAAAAACTAAAGGGGAAGTGAGGAAACAGGAAGAAGTATGGTGGGGGCTGGGGTAGACTCCCCTGGAGCCAAGCCTATCCAGCTAACAAGAGCTCCCTGGGGCTGGTCACAGCTGGCTCATGATGCTGAACTTGAAAGTTTTTTTGTTTTTGTTTTTGTTTTGTGGCTCCTCCAAGATATAGGTACATGAAGTTTAGGTTAAAGGGGTGGGATTCTTTATTTTTATTTTTGTATTGTATGTGTCAAGAATTACTCTGTTGTTCACCTTTTGCTTTTTGCACTGTTTGTTCTCTTATCTGTATTTTGAGCTTAGTGCTAGGACTGAGAGGCTGCACCATAGGGAATGTATGGGAGATGGTGAGGGGTGCCAGTGAGGGGTGCGTGGAGGAGAGGCCTGGGCTCCTCTACTGGATCTACACTCTGTCCCAGGTTTTTAGATCCCACTGAGCCCAGCTGACTGAAAACAAGGACAGTCAGGGTGAAACTTCTTTTGCCAGAAGTGTGGCCTGAGTTGAATTTCTGGGAGGATGACGCAGATGTCTGCTGCAGAGCTGGGCTGAGAGTTCTGCAGTCTAGCTCTGACTTAGGTCAGGGGCCTGTTGGTCTCTCATTGGACGTTTTTGGGTCTCACTCATGCTTACTGAAACATTGTGCCAAGAAACTCTGTGGGATTTGTGTCCCTTAAACCAGACTCACTTTTCTGAAAAATCTCCATTGTTGAGGAGAGGCTGCTCAATCGACACCCCGAGTTCTCATGACTGGGAAGATAGTTTTCTTCAGGTGTCAATGGCGTTAGACTCCCAGGAAGACTAGCCCTGCCCACAGGGCCACCTGTTGGTTTGAGAGCGTGTTCGTGTTCTCTTGCCCTCCCTGCCTAAGAGCTACTGGGATCACGTTAGCGGGCATTTAGGCTTTGATGAGAGGGCACAGTTTGAGTTAGGTTTACCTCCCCCTTTCTGTGCCTGGGAACTGTTTGGTCCAGCTTTAGAACTGTGGTTTTGACTTCCTTATCTCTTGGGAGAAGCTTCTGTTTTAAGGAATTTCTCTTCCTTCTTCTCCTGCCTCTAGCCTCTCCTGGAAAGGCCTGGATATGGTTTCTAAAATCTCAGCTGAGAACTTCAGAAAACAGCAGCAGTATTTTCCTTTTCCTAGTGCTAAAATCCCTTTCCCTAGAAATTGGCTCACCTTGGGAAACCCAGGGAAAGAATCAGCAGGTTCTCTGCCCTCCCTAGGGGTTGGGGAAGGACCCACCCCGGTCAGCACAGTGCCTTTTCCTCTCCTGCTCTGAGCCAGGGTGGGGCATTCCCTCTAGATTCAGGTTTGGGCAGGGGTCCTATAGTCCCTGCCATGGGGCTGCTTCCCTGTCCCTTCCCTCCCCTTTGCTGGCCTACTCTGGCATAATTCAAGTGTCTTCTTGCCTTGGGGATCCTTAGTGGCATCAAATGGCAACATGGAATATTGTCCTCCATGCCCCTCCAGAAGGACCTAGGAGAGTAGGTGAGCTTTCCAAAGTGAGAGACGAATCTTTCTTTCTTTTTTTTTTTAAAGGGCAGGATGGGTATGCTTTGGGCTTTCTCCTTCTGTGGCCCCGGAGGAAGGAGAGACTGAGGCAAGGCAAAGTGATAGTACACGGAAGCAGAACCGGAAACACCCAGGAACTGTTCAGAAATCTCAGAAGAAATCTGCTTCTCTTCGATGGAAAGATATAATTAACGATCAAAGAGCTCTAAGAAAATTGCAAAGAAGCCTTAATGTTCAAGCTTTAGAAAGATCAGAGCAATTTTTCTCTTTCAGTCCAAACTAAGACTCTCTGTATTTAAATCTCTCTGGGGCAAGAGGGCTAGATTTCCTCATTTTGTTATGAGACTAGATTGGTACCAGTAGATCAGCTGCCTAGCGAGGGCAGGTTTCTTCTTTGCATCTGTGTGGCTTGCTTCCAGTCTGGCCTGTCCTTTCCAGCTGCCTTTTGTCTAGCCTGCTATGGGGGGCCAGATTATCTTGATAAGAGCAGGTGATTTGGGGACTAGCTGGGTTGGCAGGAAAAGAGCAGGATGGATCTCTTGGGACAGGTTCCCCCAGGAGTATAAACACAAGGAGCCAGGATTGTGCTGGCAGCCAAGGAAACAGTAGTGCCTGTTTGAGTTGGCAGAGAGGGCCTTGGCACCTCTTGCATCCAGGCAGTCTTGTGAGATGGGGGCACATAGCACTGGGGAAAGCAGAACTCCATTCTCACCTCTATTTTGAGCTTCAGTGCTTTATTTCAGTATGAGGAAAAACAACAACAAACTGAAGTGCGCTTTCCGTCCTTTCAAAGGACAACTGTCGGGAAGGGAGAGCCGAGTTGCGAGGTAGGAGGGGAGCACTGGCAGGGAGAGACATTCTTGACTCCTCTCTTCCCTGGTGTGTTGTGATCCAGGGAATGAAAAGAAATTTGACCCTGGATTGGTTCTCTCCTTGGACTTAAGGAATCTTACCTTTTCCTTCCACAAAGTTCTCCCAGGCAAGGACCAGCTGCCCATTCTGAGCCCAGGGCAGCCTCTTCAACCATTATTGGTCTAACCTGGCTTGTCAGGAAACCAAGCCCACCCTTCCACATTGGGCCTGGCTGCTCTATTCTGTACCAAGTACTGGAGAAAAAGCATCAAGTTCTTAGCCCTTGTAGCTTCTACCCTAGTTTCCCATCCTCTCTCTGTGGAGGCCAAACCAACTCTTTGCCAGCAGCCACAACATGCATTGACAGCGGCACAGTGAGATATAACTGATGGGCTTTGAACCTGGTTGGCCGGGGAAGCTGTAGGGGTGGATAGAGCTGGCTTTCCTTCTGGGCTGTCTCCATCTGACCCTACCCCTTCCATGTCCCACCCCACTCCCACCAAAAAGTACAAAATCAGGATGTTTTTCACTGTCCATTGCTTTGTGTTTTAATAAACAATTTGCAGTGACACTCTGTGTTGGGACTGAGTTCGAACTTGATCT